AAGTCATCTGAAGAAGAAAAAGTGCTGCTGAGGAAGGAAAACGGCCCTTTTGTGGGCATCACTTCTGCTCTTCTGAAAAAAAGCCCCGATGCTGCAATATTTTTCAAGGCAGAATATCGTCCCAGATGGAGGAGGGAGCACTGACAAGCAGAAAAGGAGAGACGTGCGGTTTCGAGGCAGCGTCTGTAAGGGGTGGAGAGCGCGGGGCTCGGAGCCTCGCAGTTCTTTGTTGGGGGCGCGGGCTTCGTTATTCCCGAGGCAGCAATGGCTCCCCCTCGGAGGTCCCTCCGCGGAGACCGCCTCGCGCCTCTCGCAGTCCCCAATCCCCGCCCCTCCCAGCCCTCGCTGACCCCACAACGTGGTCGGACTGCGGTGCCTTTAAGGCTTTTGCCTGCTGCACATGCTCAGCTCTTTGTGTGTTGTTGGAGTTTTTCTCTCTTAAGAGAAAAAGAAGAAATAGGCAGGAGGATGGGGCGGAGGAAGGGGGAAGCGCTAGGGAAAAAGCGTTGCACTTTTGCAGCTGCAGACGGCGGACGGGAAGGACTTCTTTTCTGCTGAAGCTGCGAAGCCTGTGTCGATCTCTCATTCGTGGGGCTCCCGGGGCGCGGGGTGCGGGTGGGGCCGGGGTGCCCGCACCGGCCGGGGGGAAGGGCACGCGGGCCACACCTGGGGGGCCTGTCTCCAGTCAGCGCGCGGGCCAGGCGGGGTGGGCGCGCGCGCGTGGGGGAGTCCCCGGTCCCTGTCAGGGGCGGGGCGAGACCAAGGCGCCGGGCCTGTGGGGAGGAGTGTAGGCGCGCGCGAGGGCGGGGGGCGGCCCCACGCATCGTGGGCTCCCGGCGCTGCCGCTGCGGCCGGCTCGAGGCACCGGAGACAGAATGGCTGCCGGGGCGCCCTTGACCGCCGGGCGGGCGAGGCGGGGCTGACCGCCGCCTCCTTGATCGCCCCCTTCCACGTTGGGCGCGCCCACTTCGGGGCGCCCGCTCGGCCCCCGCCCTCCTGGGCGCGCGGCGCTCGGAGCCGAGGCAGTTGGCGCGGGCCGCGGGCGAGGCGGGGCCGCGCGCGGGGTCCCCTCCTCCTGCCGGTCAGGTCCCCTCAGGAGCGCCGGGCGCAGTCTGCGCCTCCCGCTCCCCGCCTCCGGCCGGGTCCGGGACGCCGCGGCTGTGGGGTCGGCCCGCTAAGGACAAGGTCGGGAGACTGGGTGGCGATGCCCGAGTGCGACTGGAGGCAGCCGAGCGGAGGCGACGGCGGTTGGGATCTGTCCCTCCTGACCGGGGAGCGGGACTCGGACGGGCGCCGGTGAGGAGGAGGAGAAGCGGCGGCGGAGAGGTTTTCTGCGGCCGGAATTCCCTTCAACAGCATCCCTGTCGGCGCCCGCGAGCGCAGTCTCGCCGGGCAGGGGCGCCGGGGAAGATGGAGACTGGGGGCCGGGCCCGCACTGGTACCCCGCAGCCAGCGGCCCCGGGGGTGTGGAGGGCTCGGCCGGCGGGCGGCGGCGGCGGGGGCGCCTCCTCCTGGCTGCTGGACGGGAACAGCTGGCTGCTGTGCTATGGCTTCCTCTACCTGGCGCTCTACGCGCAGGTGTCCCAGTCCAAGCCGTGCGAGAGGACCGGCTCCTGCTTCTCGGGCCGCTGTGTCAACTCCACCTGCCTCTGCGACCCGGGCTGGGTGGGGGACCAGTGCCAGCACTGCCAGGGCAGGTTCAAGTAAGTGCCTTCGCCGGACCCCGAACCTCCAGAATTATTTTCATTATTTTATTTTCTCTTCCAGGTTAACAGAACCTTCTGGATATTTAACAGATGGCCCAATTAACTATAAATATAAAACTAAATGTACTTGGCTCATTGAAGGCTAGTAAGTATACAGTCTGAGTCAAATTAATGTATTAATTTGAAAAATATTTCATATTCATTTTCAGTCCAAATGCAGTGTTAAGATTAAGATTCAATCATTTTGCTACAGAATGTAGCTGGGATCATATGTATGTTTATGATGGAGATTCAATATATGCACCTTTAATAGCTGTACTTAGGTGAGTAATTATATTTAATCAGTTGCAGAAAATACATACAATATTCAGTTTTGTTCTCTTTTAGTGGTTTGATAGTCCCTGAAATAAGGGGCAATGAAACTGTGCCTGAAGTTGTTACTACATCTGGCTATGCACTGTTACATTTTTTTAGTGATGCTGCGTATAATCTAACTGGTTTCAACATTTTCTATTCGTAAGTATTTTTTAAAAATTCCTTCTTTTAATGAATCTGAATATATATGAATTATATTTTACAGAATCAATTCTTGTCCTAACAATTGCTCTGGTCATGGGAAGTGTACAACTAGTGTCTCTGTTCCAAGTCAAGTATATTGTGAATGTGATAAATACTGGAAGGGTGAAGCTTGTGATATTCCTTACTGTAAAGCCAATTGCGGCAGTCCAGATCACGGTTACTGTGACCTGACTGGAGAAAAATTATGTGTCTGCAATGATAGTTGGCAAGGTAAGCATGTGTGGTGTGATGGCTTTTGAAACTCTAGTGTGTTGTTTCATTTTTTTTTTAATAGGTCCTGATTGTTCTTTGAATGTTCCCTCTACTGAGTCTTACTGGATTCTGCCAAACGTTAAACCCTTCAGTCCTTCTGTAGGTCGGGCTTCACATAAAGCAGTTTTACACGGGAAATTTATGTGGGTGATTGGTGGATATACTTTTAACTACAGTTCTTTTCAAATGGTCCTAAAGTAAGTATTTATTTTCAGATTCTTGCTGTTTTCTTATGAAGTTATTTTCTTTTCTTGCTTTTAGTTACAATTTAGAAAGCAGTATATGGAATGTAGGAACTCCATCAAGGGGACCTCTCCAGAGATATGGACACTCTCTTGCTTTATATCAGGTATGGCTCCTGCTTTTTAAATTTTAATCAGATTATCTATTAATATATGTATTTTAATTTACAGGAAAACATCTTTATGTATGGAGGCAGAATTGAAACAAATGATGGCAATGTCACAGATGAATTATGGGTTTTTAACATACATAGTCAGTCATGGAGTACAAAAACTCCTACTGTTCTTGGACATGGTCAGCAGTATGCTGTGGAGGGACATTCAGCACATATTATGGAGTTGGATAGTAGAGATGTTGTCATGATCATAATATTTGGATATTCTGCAATATATGGTTATACAAGCAGCATACAGGAATACCATATCTGTGAGTTACTTAAAAATTGTAATTTCTTTATTGAAATTTATAATGTATTTTATTTCTGTTACAGCATCAAACACTTGGCTTGTTCCAGAAACTAAAGGAGCTATTGTACAAGGTGGATATGGCCATACTAGTGTGTATGATGAAATAACAAAGTCCATTTATGTTCATGGAGGGTATAAAGCATTGCCAGGGAACAAATATGGATTGGTTGATGATCTTTATAAATATGAAGTTAACACTAAGACTTGGTGAGTACACAAAATAACACATTTTCTATGTTTTTGTAATACATTTTTAAATTTTATTCTGTAGGACTATTTTGAAAGAAAGTGGGTTTGCCAGATACCTTCATTCAGCTGTTCTTATCAATGGAGCTATGCTTATTTTTGGAGGAAATACCCATAATGACACTTCCTTGAGTAACGGTGCAAAATGTTTTTCTGCCGATTTCCTGGCATATGACATAGGTATGTATCTGTTAGGATTGTACAAAGTAGGACATTTTTTGTTTTTCTGTTTTCTTTTTTCTAGCTTGTGATGAATGGAAAATACTACCAAAACCAAATCTTCATAGAGATGTCAACAGATTTGGACACTCTGCAGTAGTCATTAACGGGTAAAAGAAGCACATTTCCAATTTTTAGAGGGTTTCTTTAAGATTCTTGTTTTGTTTTTAATAGGTCCATGTATATATTTGGGGGATTTTCTAGTGTACTCCTTAATGATATCCTTGTATACAAGCCTCCAAATTGCAAGGCTTTCAGAGATGAAGAACTTTGTAAAAATGCTGGTCCAGGGATAAAATGTGTTTGGAATAAAAATCACTGTGAATCTTGGGAATCTGGGAATACTAATAATATTCTTAGAGCAAAGTGCCCTCCTAAAACAGGTAAATTTCTTTTTCTTTTCGTCTTTGTGGCATGCTGATATATCGTCCCCCATTTGTATTATAGCTGCTTCTGATGACAGATGTTACAGATATGCAGATTGTGCCAGCTGTACTGCCAATACAAATGGGTGCCAATGGTGTGATGACAAGAAATGCATTTCGGCAAATAGTAACTGCAGTATGGTTAGTATTTATGGGTAAATGGTGCTGTAGTTGTGAAAAATAACATGCTCTTTTAATTTTGTAGTCTGTCAAGAACTACACCAAATGTCATGTGAGAAATGAGCAGATTTGTAACAAACTTACCAGCTGTAAAAGCTGTTCACTAAACTTGAATTGCCAGTGGGATCAGAGACAGCAAGAATGCCAGGCTTTACCAGGTAAAGATTTCAAAATTTAGTAAATGAGTTTACTAACAATAAGACACATTTTTTTTCTTACTAGCTCATCTTTGTGGAGAAGGATGGAGTCATATTGGGGATGCTTGTCTTAGAGTCAATTCCAGTAGAGAAAACTATGACAATGCAAAACTTTATTGCTATAATCTTAGTGGAAATCTTGCTTCATTAACAACCTCAAAAGAAGTAGAATTTGTTCTGGATGAAATACAGAAGTATACACAACAGGTAACATTTCTACTTGTTTACATTATGGAAATTCTTTGAATGCCCCTTTTCCTGTTGTTTACAGAAAGTATCACCTTGGGTAGGCTTGCGCAAGATCAATATATCCTATTGGGGATGGGAAGACATGTCTCCTTTTACAAACACAACACTACAGTGGCTTCCTGGCGAACCCAATGATTCTGGGTTTTGTGCATATCTGGAAAGGGCTGCAGTGGCAGGCTTAAAAGCTAATCCTTGTACATCTATGGCAAATGGCCTTGTCTGTGAAAAACCTGTTGGTAAGTAGTCCAGTAAATTAGCATTCCTTTAAATGAAATTATTGTATTTGTTTATTTATTCCAGTTAGTCCAAATCAAAATGCGAGGCCGTGCAAAAAGCCATGCTCTCTGAGGACATCATGTTCCAACTGTACAAGCAATGGCATGGAGTGTATGTGGTGCAGCAGTACGAAACGATGTGTTGACTCTAATGCCTATATCATCTCTTTTCCATATGGACAATGTCTAGAGTGGCAAACTGCCACCTGCTCCCGTAAGTATTTATCTAGAGTGACTTTTCACTTGTTAACATATTTGTCAATGTTCCTGTCACGCAGCTCAAAATTGTTCTGGATTGAGAACCTGTGGACAGTGTTTGGAACAGCCTGGATGTGGCTGGTGCAATGATCCTAGTAATACAGGAAGAGGACATTGCATTGAAGGTTCTTCACGGGGACCAATGAAGCTTATTGGAATGCACCACAGTGAGATGGTTCTTGACACCAATCTTTGCCCCAAAGAAAAGAACTATGAGTGGTCCTTTATCCAGTGTCCAGGTAATAATAATGTAATGGAAACAATTTCAGTTATATTTGTAATGCTTTTTACTGTTTCCTTTAGCTTGCCAGTGTAATGGACATAGCACTTGCATCAATAATAATGTGTGCGAACAGTGTAAAAATCTCACCACAGGAAAGCAGTGTCAAGATTGTATGCCAGGTTATTATGGAGATCCAACCAATGGTGGACAGTGCACAGGTAAGTTTCTTTTAAGCAAATTTTGGTGTATTATATTCAATATCATTTTGGTTTTGACTTACAGCTTGTACATGCAGTGGCCATGCAAATATCTGTCATCTGCACACAGGAAAATGTTTCTGCACAACTAAAGGAATAAAAGGTGACCAATGCCAATTGTAAGTAAGAATGACTTTTTAGAACTTTCGTGTTAATAGTAAATGAGTTTTTGTGTTTCTGCAGATGTGACTCTGAAAATCGCTATGTTGGTAATCCACTTAGAGGAACATGTTATTGTAAGTATATGTGTATTCTTCATTTTAAATAATATCAGGATTGTACTTTTTTTCCTCCCTACAGACAGCCTTTTGATTGATTATCAATTTACCTTCAGCTTATTACAGGAAGATGATCGCCACCATACTGCCATAAACTTTATAGCAAACCCAGAACAGGTGAGGAAAAATTGTTATCTTTTAAAGTATAATTTTTTAACCTTAATATTTTCTTTTCTGGTAGTCGAACAAAAATCTGGATATATCAATTAATGCATCAAACAACTTTAATCTCAACATTACGTGGTCTGTCGGTTCAACAGGTAAAAAAATGTTGATGTCATATCTCTTTTACAATATTAATTATTTAAATTATTTACATTTTAGCTGGAACAATATCTGGGGAAGAGACTTCTATAGTTTCCAAGAATAATATAAAGGAATACAGAGATAGTTTTTCCTATGAAAAATTTAACTTTAGAAGCAATCCTAACATTACATTCTATGTGTACGTCAGCAACTTTTCCTGGCCTATTAAAATACAGGTAAGTGTTAAGAGTATTTACTTCTAATGACCTACTTTCAATTTTTTTTATTTTGATTTTTCAGATTGCATTCTCACAACACAATACAATCATGGACCTTGTGCAGTTTTTTGTCACCTTCTTCAGGTAAAAGTTTGCTTTGACTGACTTTGAACTTTTGAGCAAAAATTATTTGTGTTTTATTTTCCAGTTGTTTCCTATCCTTATTGCTGGTGGCTGCTGTGGTATGGAAGATCAAACAAACTTGTTGGGCTTCTCGACGGAGAGAGGTATCAGTAATATTATTTAATCTTTTGTTTAATTTTAAGATAAATCATTTTTAACCCCCTCCAGCAACTGCTTCGAGAACGACAGCAGATGGCCAGCCGTCCCTTTGCTTCTGTTGATGTAGCTCTGGAAGTGGGAGCTGAACAAACAGAGTTTCTGCGAGGGCCATTAGAGGTAGGAACAGCGGTGCTGAAAGAGGACCACTGTTTGCAAACTTAAAGTGGGTTTTCTTTTTCAGGGGGCACCCAAGCCAATTGCCATTGAACCATGTGCTGGGAACAGAGCTGCTGTTCTGACTGTGTTTCTTTGTCTACCACGAGGATCATCAGGTGCCCCTCCCCCTGGGCAGTCAGGTATGATAAATGAGGAGCCTTCAGCAGTTAAGTCTCCACTCACTTAGGGAAAACTTCTCTGCAGCTAACTGCCGATCCTGTGGGTCTTCAGCCAACACCTCTCACCTGCTGAGCAGCAGCATCTCAACCTGGATTTCCTCCCGTTCAGATGTAAAGTGAGCCGTCCTTCCCCCTTTCCTCTGTCACTTCCCACCATTCCCCAGACCAGCTCTTCTCTCCTGACTTGTCTGTTTTTGTAAAGTCTGTTTCAGAATGGCTCAAGTTTGAAACCTTCAAATTAGCCTGTCTTCTCTCTCTTTGTGCCCTTTTACATCTCAGTAATCGTGAAGTTCTATAGATTTTATCCCTGGAGCGGACAGAGAAGACATCTTATTTTTTCCATTCTTATTCCCTCCATGCTTTGTTCTGGGAGTGGTTGCTTCTCACCTGGGTTGCTCCCAAAGGAAGGCACAGCTCTAATCATATCGCTTCCTCATACCTTTGCAGACTTTTCATTGCCTGTTGAAATAGGTCCAGACGTTTACTCTGGAATGAAAGGTCCTCTCTGACTTCTCCTCAACTTCTCTTCCAGGTTTAGCACCCTCAGAGTCCTAAGCCTACCTGCACAGCACCACTGGCTACATGGGGGTCCTTGGACAATTATTTTAAACTCTCAGACCTTTAGTTTCTTCATGTATAACATTAGAAAAATGACTAGATAAAATATCTTTGTGATTGCTGCTAGGCCTATCATTCCATACATATTTTTCTTATGATTCTCTGAGTGTAGGTGTGGTCTGTCATACTGCTGTTTCTTGTACCCGAAATCCCCTGTGTTAGGCTGCTTATTTTCAAAGCCTGGTTCAAATGCTATTTCGTCTTCCTTGAGACCTTTTCAGTCCCTTCCATACAAATGTGACCTCACTGTCTTGAAATCCCACACCTTCTAACATATATCCATGCCTTCTAACATATATCAGAGTTGCTATGTTCTTTTCTTTTTTCCCCAGTAGTAAGCTCTCTGAAGGCAGTGGCAATATCTTATTTCATCTTTGAATCCCTAGCTGCTAACAAGTTTCTGGTACTTAATAGTTGCTTGATAAATATTTAATTGATGAATAAAATTATCTTTAAATTTTGGAGACTCTTCACCAAAAAAGATGTGCAAAAGATGTATACTCCACAAATGTATACTTTACGATGTAAAGTTTCACTTCAAGCCCATAACCTCGATAGACTGGATTTTGTGTTTTTATAATTCATGTAGGATGGATCAAGCTACATATCTCAGGGACCGAAATCAAGCCCAAAACTGTACTTTCAATGGATTACATCTATGAAAACTAACTTGTTTAGCTTTAAGTTTCAATGAACATGAGAATATTAGTGAAAGATGACACAAAACAATAAAGCAATTTATATTTCCAATGTAGCATGTCTGAAACCTATCATAGAGATCTTCTGTTTTCATGATTTGAACACTGATTTATTCCTTGGATAGTAATTTTTTTAACTATTTTATTTAAGTTTGAAAGAGCCCAACTCAATTCTACCCTTTATGACCAGAAAAATAAATTACTTTGAATCTTATGGAAATGTCCACATATTAGTTATACTCAGGACAGATAACCTCACAAAAGATAACTGGCAAATAAAAAGCATCAATTGTTGGTGTAGTCATTAAAACATACTGTTTGGAAGACCAGGCACGGTAGCTCATGCCTGTAATCCCAGCACTTTGGGAGGCCGAGGCAGGTGGATCACCTGAGGTCAGAATTCAGGACTAGCCTGGCCAACATAGTGAAATCCCGTCTCTACTAAAAATACAAAAATTAGCCAGGCGTGGTGGCAGATGCCCGTAATCCCAGCTACTGGGGAGGCTGAGGCAGGAGAAACGCTTGAACCCAGCAGGCAGAGGTTGCAGTAAACCGAGATCGTGCCATTGCACTCCAGCCTGGGCAACAAGAGCGAAGCTCCATCTCAAAAAAAAAAAAAAAAAAAAAAGCCATACATACTGTTCGTTGTGAATCTATTCTTTGCACCATGCTGTCCTTTGAGTTACTGTAACCCTATAGGGCAGCAGTCCCCAACCTTTTGGCACCAGGGACGGGTTTCGTGGAAGACAATTTTCCACAGACCTGGGGGTCAGTGGCAGGGGTGATGGTTTTGGGATTAAACTGTTGCACTACAGGTCATCAGGCATTAGTTACATTCTCACAAAGAGTTTGCAGCCTAGATCCCTCACATGCGCAGTTCACAATAGGGTTCGTGCTCCTTTGAGAATCTAATGCCTCCGCTGATCCGACAGGAGGCGGAGCTCAGGCTGTGATGTTCACTCACACCCACCCATTGCACAACTTCTGCTGTGAGTGCTGTGAGGCCCGGTTCTCAATAGGCTACAGGCTGGTACATGTATGCAGCCTGGGGTTGGGAGCCCTTGCTGTGAGGTATATGCAGTTGACCCTTGAACAACATGGGTTTGAACTGTGTGGGCTCATTTATATGCAGATTTTCTTCTGTCTCTGCCACCCTGAGACACCAAGACCAGCCTCTCCTTTTCCTTCTCCTCCTCCTTCTCTGCTTACTCAAAAATGAAGACAATTAGGATAAAAATCTTTATAATGATCTATTTCCACTTAATGAATAGTAAATATATTTTCTCTTCTTTATGATTTTCTTAATAACATTTTCCTTTTTCTAGCTTACTTTATTGTAATAATACAATATATAACATATACAACATACAAAATACGTGTTAATCAACTGTTTAGATTATTGGCAAGGCTTCTGATAAAAAATAGGCTATTAGTAGTTAAGTTCTGGAGGAGTGAAAAGTTATACAGGGACTTTAAACTGCACAGGGGGTTGGCACTCCAACCCCCATTTTATTCAAAGGTCAACTGTGTTATCACTTTTCTTTTATATATGAGAAAAATGAACCATGGATATTAAGTAACTTGCCTACAGTCACATAGTAAATAATTATGGAGTCAGAATTTAAAACCAGAAAACTTTTACATCAAAATGCTCTTTATAAATGTTTTTGTTTTGTTTTGTTTTTTCATTTCTTAGCTATGAGTAAAGACCATTAGCTGTTTGTGTTTTGAGGACAGCACAAGCTTTTTCTTTTACTGACCAGTGTCACTGTAAAATGACATGGTGATGGTCCTTCCATTTCAGACTTTTAAATATATCTTTCCGTCACTTTTGTGAGAAATTGATTAATATGTAAAGGAAACAAAAGAAAATAAGGATGAGAAGCTTAAAGAATAGTGAAAATGGCTAATTAAACATGCTGCAGAAAAGAGTCAACTTTAAAAGTTAATTCAAATACTTTAAAGACTGACCAATTAGAAACAAACTCACATGACAAATCAGGATTCATGGAAATGAAAAATGAGACCACTAGCACTGAAACGTGACCAACACATTTTTCTTTTCTTTTTTCTTCTTTCCCACCTGCCACCTCTTTCTGGTATTTCTGGAATTCACTGTTAATAATTACTGTGCTCAAAGAGAAAAACAGGAAAAAATTAAAACTCAACAAGACAACTTACAAAACCAAAGAGGAAAATCAAAATGTGTTGCAATACCCAAGCTGCCTTTGAAGCAACAAAACAACAAAGCAAGAATGTTGTGGGTGTGAATACAATGTTATGGGTCAACTATTGTGAAAGACAGTATGGTAATTCCTCAAAGATTTAGAACTGGAAATACCATTTAACCCAGCAATCCCATTGCTGAGTGTTTACGCAAAGGAATATAAATAATTCTATTATAAAGATACATGCACGCATATGTTCATTGCAGCACTGTTCACAATAGCAAAGACAAAGACCAAAATGCCCATCAATGATAGCCTGGATAAAGAAAATGTGGTGGTATATATACACCATGGAGTACTATACAGCCATAAAAAGGAATGAGATCATGTCCTTTGCAGGGACATGGATGAAGCTGAAAGCCATTATCCTGAGCAAACTAACACAGGAAGAGAAAGCCAAATACTGCATGTTCTTATTTCTAACTGGGAGCTGAACAATGAGAACACATGGAAATAGTGAGGGGAACAACATACACTGGAGCCTGTCGGGGGAGAGAGGGGTTGTGGAGAGAGCATTAGGAAAAATAGCTAATGCATGCTGGGCTTAAAACCTAGGTGATGGGTTGATAGGTTCAGCAAACCACCATGGCACACGTTTACCTATGTAACAAACCTGCACATCTGCACATGGACCTCGGAACTTAAAATAAAATAAATGTTAAGGGTAAGTTTGTGAGGTCCTCCATTTTTTTTTATGATAGCTGACACCATGGTTTATATAAAACTGCCAATTGGTAAAAAAAATTACTTTTAATTGGTTATGAATTAAATAGTCCTACTTTACATAGGTTTGGGAGAATTTAACAGAAGTTTGCTGCCTTCATTACCTCGGGCTGCTATAATAAAATATTAGAGTCTCGGTGACTTAAACAACAAACATTTGTTTCTCACAGTTCTGGAGGCTGGGAAGTCCAAGATCAAGATGCCTGGACAATTTGGTGTCTGGTAAGGGCCCTTTTCCTGGTTTGCAGATGATCACCTATAGCTGTATCCTCACATGGCAGAGAAAAAGAGCTCTGATTTCTTCTTATAAGGGCACTAATCTCATCCTGAAGCTCCACTCTCTTGCCCTTATCTAAACCTAATTAGTCCTCCCCAAAAACCCCCCACCTCCAAATACCATTATATTAGGGATTAGTGCTTCAATGTATGAATTTGGTAGAAGGTGGGGCACAAACATTCAGGCCATAGCAGGCTTCTTCTGTAGTTAAAAAGAATGGAAGGGTTCTGAGTCTCAGAATGACTAGAACCAAGGTGTCTGGATCTCTCAAGCAGGGAGCGAGAGATCCAGAGACCTTGGTTGTAGTCCCTGCTCATATTACCCCTCCCTCATATTTATTGTAACATGTTGCAAAACCTAACCAGAAAAAGAAAATAATATAATTCACCTCTTACCAGCAGGCAGTACTGCACAATTCTGCCACACAGAGCCCAGAAAAGGCAGGCAGAAGGGAACTCCCTAGATCCAGAAAGGAAAATTAAGTGACTTGAGAAAATATGTAAAGGCTAAGACTGGGTAAGTGGCCCTGCAAATTCCTTCTAGTCACAGAAACATTTTTCTGGGGGTCACCTCATAGGGCCAGTGGTCCGTCAGCAAATCCAGAAGTATGTTCAAGTTTTGATCAAAACTCCATGTTATACTGATAGCTGGTTTAATCTCGGGTCCTCCCACAGACTGTTTAATGGTGCCATAGTATCTACCAAAGGCATTTTTGAGTATGGATGTCCCCTTACTCTTAATGGAAGTCCTGGTGGAGGAGCAAGTGCCAGCAGTAAAAATGTAATTCTATAAAAGGTAAATGTTGATTACAATTATATTAACTCCTTAAGACCACAGTGATCTTTCTCTAAGAGCTTGTAGGGAAAAAGTTAATGGCCCTCTGAAAAGAGAGTAATTCATTTCCTTTTATCCACTTTATAATTTGCAAATTTGCAAATGAGCATAGCCCATGCAAGTTGAGCAGGCTTCTCTCACTGATGGGTAGCATATCCAAAGCTTTCATGCAGGTAAAAGCACTGGAAAAAATATGAGAGAGTTCATCTTCTTCCTTAGGAGCTGGGACTGAAACTGGTCCACAGGACTTCAGGGAGGTGGTTTGAGGAATCCTACATGGTCCCTGGGATCATCATTTAGAAGCTTTGAGGGAATAAAGATTCTTGTTCTCTGAACCTGCTGTCTGATATAATTTGAATTGAACCTT